GCGAAACACAAGGGCGCTCAAGTGATCCCACGGTTCAGCCCGCTGCTTGCACAGGTGGGAAACCTGAGGCCGAGGCGGGGACTCCCATTACCTCGATAATCTTGATAAAGCGCGGGAACACCGGGTTGCGGGTGATGGCGATGAGCGGCAGGTGCGGAAACACATCGGGGATCGTCATGGGCGTGAGCGCCGTTATGACCGGGCCTTCCCCGGCGCCCGCGCTGCCCCCCGCGCCGCCGGCTCCTTCCTCCGCGCCGCCCTCGGAGGCGTCCTCGCCCCCCGAGAATGCGCCTCCGCCGCGGCTGCTCGCTTCCCAAAACCCCCGCCATTGGCCCCCAATTGCCGGGCCTCGGCCCCACAGTGCCCAAGGAGGAGAGGCGTCGCAGGTCCGCTGGCCTCGGAGCAACCACGCTCCTGCTGCAGTGGGAACCCGCCCCCCGGCGGCGGCCAGCATCGGCCGCCGCAGCACCCAGCACCGCGCCGCTCCCCACAGTCGCACGTAGCCAGTGCTCGCCGCCATAGCCCGGCCATACTGGCGGCTCACACAACTCGCGTCATTTCCGCTCGCCGCGAAACGCACGTGACGCCCGGCGCGTGCCTCGGTACCCGATGGGCGCGTGGCTCGAAACAGCCGCTTCAGGGAGCTGGGCCTACGCGGAGAAGAGGGGGCGGAGTTCGAGCATCGGATCGTCTCCGCCTCTTCCGGTCTCCCACTTTATGCGCTGAAGGCCTTTTCCGGTCACGTGGAAGGCTGTGAGCAGGCGCCAGCGCCCGTACAAAACACTGGTAGTGTTGCAAACGCAACGTTTAGGAACTCATGAGCAGCCTGTGCACATGCTTAGGCGCGCGGACAACATGCGCATGCTCAGACTCTAGACTGGCCACGGGTGGCCGGGTGCGCATACTCAGGCTCTGAGCGCACTTTGGGGTGCGCGGATTCGGGCTTCCCGGGATTCGTCTGCGCATGCTCAAGATTCAGGCGGAGCGCCGGGCTGCAGTGCGCGGAGGCCCGCTCCCGGGACTCATTGATGCGCATGCGCAGGGCTTCAGCCTGCACGTACTCGGATTGTGCAGCGACTCCCCGTGGCGGTTGAGGGGCAGTGGTGGCGGCGGAAGCCCAAGTCGATGCTGATGTTGATGCTGGTGGCGGCTGTGACCATGTGGCTCCGACCGCTGGTCACAGCTCAGCTCTGTCGGTGGGGCTGCCAGGACTCCTGGGGCTGGGGTGAATTGACAGATGGTCTTTCTTGTCACTTCTAGTTCTCGCACAGTGAGGACAGGAAAAGTGTTTAATCTGATACAGGACGTTCAAGGGGTATGTGGCTCCATGCTTAAATTCATCCTTCAATATTATTAAGATTTTGTGATTATCTCTCTAGGACCGCCTGTATTTTCATCCTACAACAACACGCTTGATTAAACATCCTTGCGAGAAAAATATAGCACTATATCTAGGGTAAGTGGCAATTTTATGTACTGTTACCTTCCTCCTAATTTAACTTATTTATTGTTTATTTCAGGAAACAAGTTTTTTTCACAATGGATAACTTTGAGACTAGTCTCCTTCCATTTACCATCCCTACATCAATGCAGGTAGTTATTTTACTGAGTGATCTGAAGGATGCCTCATTGATATCATCCATATGATAACTTTTAGGTCGGCGTACCAGAAGTGACATCAGCACATTTTGCTGGTTCGTTATTGCTGTTAGTAGTGGATCAAAAAGTCTATATTTATGATTATGAAAATAATTCTTGGAGCATGTCTTTAGGTATGTACATTTTGTATTTTTAAATTTTGTTTATAAACATTTCAAAATTATATTTTCCTTTCAGGTATAAAACACCCTGTTACACATGTCTCTGGTGATAATTGTTGTTATACTGGAAGTTTGTTTTGTGTGGTAAGTATAAGTGTATAATTGTTCATTTTTTTTTTCATTCTTTCTTTCTTTTTTTTTTTTATAGCATGTCAGTAATTTGGTTTTTGCATATTTCCGTGGAGATCAGATATCCCAGACTTATATATATTATTCAAATACTGGGGGATTCAGTTTTTGGAAGTATCACTATGACAGACAGGTATGTTAAATTTGGTAAGAATGTGAAAATAATTCATCTGAAGTCTTTTCTGTTTGTTTCATAGGCAGAAATCATTGGGTCTTTAGGCGGAATCTTCCACTTTTTTTCTTTGTCACAGGTTGCGATGCTTGTAGTGAATCAAGGGAAGGTAAGTAACTGCAGAGGGAAGAACTACTCAGAGGGAGAGGCTGAATGGTGTCTTTTTCTCCCAGGGCATGTTCAAGTACTCAGATCACCCCCTCAACCGGAGTTTCGGGCTGTCTTTTGACTATAATGGGACTCTAGACATCCTCATCGCCCCCGGCCAGAGAGGCATCCTGCTCCTATGGTTTGAGAACAGCCTGTTGTTTTCCCATAATGCAGGTGAGCCCAGGGGCCCAGGGTGGGGCTGCCGCGGGCCTCATGCACCTGTCCTGTTACCTCCTAGGTCAGCTCGTCGACACCGTCCGGGTGAAAAAAGGAGACCAGACCTTGTTTTCTTCCATTTTTGAAGCCAAGATCACCATCCACAACATTGCTGTCAGTGCGTAGCCGACCCACTGCTAGCCAAGAAATATTTTTGTTTTGTCTTGTTTTGTTTTTCCCAGCTGAAAATGAACTGGCAGTTATAACTCGGGAGGATAATTTGTATTATGGCAATCTGGGCATCGTGCCAAGTTCCATAATCAAAGTAGGTAAAAAGAAAGTGGGGTTATGGGCTGGTGATTAGATCTCAGGAATCATTTTCTTCTTAGTTTGCAGACCAATACATCTGGTCAGAAGACGTGGCCCTGATGTTCAGGAGCCCAGGGACTCTGGAAATACTGACCCCACTGCGTGACACAGCCTTTCCAGCTTTTGATTTCCAGAAGTGCCTCGTGAATATCCAGGCGCTTCTCATGGACCCTGAACTCCACGTTGGAAAGTGCAAGGTATGTGATCCTAACTGTTTTGATCAATGTTCTGATTATCTTTCTTCTTCGCCTTTTTAACTAGATAGAGTTTCTGACAGGAGAATTTATATACAGGATGTATACCATTGACATGCACAGCCAGCTGGAATTGACTGCTTCGTTGATACCCCAGCCAGGCACATCCCTGATTCCTCTGGTAAGTACATCTTAATGTTTCTGCTATCTGGGGTACAGCCTGAGCTTCTCTCCCCCACTCCCAGGTGATGGTGAGCAACCCCCACTCCCTGGGGTTCCAGGCCACCTTCTACGAGAACGGTTACACATCAGATGGGAACACCAAGTACAAACTGGTGAGCCGCGTCCCCACCAAACCCTGTCGCCTTACACTTGGGATTTTCTCTCTTGACCCCACAGGATATTTTCCTAAAACAGCAGCAGCACTGGGGCAGGACCGACTCCAACTTCACTTCCAGGTATGTTGTCTCCTGGGAGAGGCGGGGACTGGTCTCTAATAACACAGGTTCCGTTGCCTTGCAGTTTAAAGAAAGCCACCATGTCTACCTTAACTGTGGACATAGCAAACAAGGAAATTTCATGTGTGGATATCAAGCCACTGGTAGGTCCCAAATCTTTGCTGTCCCATATTCGTGGGTCCATATTTCTGTCTCTCTCCTCTGCAGTCGACACTGATTTCAGTTGGCTGCGACCTGGATAAAAAGATCGTCATCCAGAAGTAAGTATGTTGAGGCCGGGCACCATGGCTCATGCCATTGCTCAATGTCCACTTTTGCTTGCAGCAAAGTTTCCGCCTGTTCCATGGGCATCCTGGACCCCTTGACCCTGCAAGACAATTACAGCTTCATCATCGAGAAGTAAGCCAGCGTCCCCCCGCAACACCTGACACACTCCCCATCTCTGCTTCTTGGTGTCTTGAAGGGAATTCTACGACCCCGGCTTCCAGGGGCAGCAGTCCTCCGAGGACCTGCACGTGTTTTACTCCTACCAGCAGCTGGGCTGTCCTCTCCTCGTCTACTATGACACCCTATGGAAGCCCGTGGTGGAGCTGTAAGACCCCAGGGGGGTGCTGCAGGGTGGGGCTGCACAGCCCTGCCCCGTGCCTGTGTCCTAGGTGGCGAAAAGACAGTTTCCAGGAGGTCATCGACGCCGAGTATGTGTTACTGGAGGTGAACGGGCAGTTCTCATACTCCTATTCCCTGACGGCCCAGTCGGCCATGTGTACCTCCCAGCCGCAGAACTGGACCACCATGATAAAGGAATTCGGGGGGCCCTTCTTCTGGAACAGAGAGGTAACAGGACCCTAGGATCGTTTCCAGAAGAAAATTGATTACAGGTTCATATTATTACTAATAGGCTTCAGATGTACCAAATCAGAAGAAACACTGTGCCTGGCTCGTGACCGCCCTCAGCATTCCTTCTGGGCGGCAGACGCAGTTTGTCAGTTTGCCAACATTCTGCTTTTATGAGAAAGTTTGCTGTTTACTCATATGGCCTCCAGTGGTATACGGAGTTGATCACCACCCTCAATCTTTCGGCCTCCAACAGAGGCAGGTGAGATGGAGGCTGAGCAGCCTCCATCCACTAGGGCCAGTGGGCATGTCTCTGTCCCCCACAGAACTATGTGAGCTGCCACGACCCCAACAACAATGCCCCTTTGAGGTGGCCAGACGTCCAGTATCAGATCTTGGGCGGCCGGACAGCAAACCAGATCATTTTCGGCCACAATGGCTTTTATGTCTTCTACATTTCGATCGTGGATCCGTACTACAGGTGAGTGGGCCCATCTGCCCCTACGACAGGGGCAACAGCCTCTCCCCGCCTCCCCCCACCGCAGCTACTGTCAACTGGAGACCATCTTTAGCATCTACGTGTATGGAGCATTCCCCGTGCAGCTGGTCTCTGCTGGAGTCGTCATCCTACTGATCATCTCCAGCATCCTGGGGTCCGTTTGGCTGGCCTACAAGACCCCCAAGCTGCTACGCACAGCACGCGGCCGCAGGATCAAGAAGTGTGCGACACAGCTGTGTAGGAGATGCAAGACGGTCTGCCAGTTCAGGGCCTCAGCCACAGCCAGGGCAGGCACAGAGCCCCCGGGACGCCACCGCACTCCTCACGGAGGCAGGTCTGACCACTGAGGCCGGTCCACAGGGTCCCAACCCCTTGTCTTCAAATAAAGTATAATGTAACATAGCAGGAAGCAGTATGTATTCACCATTTTTTTTGTT